CCGTAGCAATGGAGAACCTATCAGTGGTTACCAAAAGTTAGGGTTGGCGGGGGCGCTGTTATAAAAGGGCAGAACTAGGGAGCTCTTTATTGCGCTAGTGGTTACATGAATCCAAACAAGGGTTCAAGATCACAGGATTATATATCAAATAACCAATTTTACTGAATATCAATTTTAAAAGTCAAATAAATTATTAAACACTATTAAACATATACAATGTTTAAAGTCAAGCAAAAAGTCCTAAACTAAAAGTAAAATAATGATTGTTTAGAAGTACACCAGGATGGTATGGGTCATCTGCAATATAACGTCCTGTTTGGGATAAGGAAGCGTGACTACATCTACAGGGTGACGTGAGAAGGGCCCAGAGCAGCGAGCAGGTCTTGCCATCAGGGAGGGGAACCATCTGAAGGGGTGGCGTGAAAAAGTCTTTAGAGGAAGGCAAAAAATGGGAAAAGGTCAGAGAACCTTTTTGGGAGGTAAAAGGACCAGCTTTGGATTAGGCGTGATGCACAGGCCCCAGCGCAGGGCGTAGAAACTGCAGCCTGGACAGCCTGGGTGGGAGAAAGTTTGGGATGTTTAGGAAGGAAGGGTGCGCCAGCCAGGGGGAAGAAACGAGACAGGTGGCCGCAGATGGCGCGAGTCAGGCAGCAGGAAAAGGCAGGCTGTTTAAGCAGCCTTTTCCTGCAGTCCAGGCGGAGAGCGCAGAAGGAGCACCCCGAGGGGCAAGCATGGGAGAGCCGGAGCGGGCTCGCGGGCGCGCGGGCGCTGTACGTCCCCTCCTCGGCTCGCGGCCGCGAGCACGCGCTCTCCGTGCCCGGCCCCGGAGGGGCGGGGGCGGGGCACAGGCGCGGCGCGCGCACGTCCGCGCGGGGCGGGGGCGGGGCGCGAACGCGACCGGTGACGTCAGAGGAGGGCGCGCGCCCGGAGGCAGCAGGCGGAGCCGGGAGGCGGGCGTTGTGCGCGGCCGCGGGCGGAGCGGAGGGGCGCGAGGGGCGGAGCGGAGCGCGGGAGGAGGCGGGGGAGGAGAGGCCACCGGGACCGCGAGCGGCAGCTGGGGAGGGGGCCGCGGAGCCCGAGCGGGAGCAAAACAGCTGATCTGGTTTTCCTTTAAAGCGAGAGAAAATGGAAGTCGGGTAGCGGCGACTGCGGCGCTGCGGGCTGGCGGAGCGGAGCGGCGCGGCGCGGCAGGTAAGACGGCGCTGGCCGCGGTGCTGCCGGCGACATTCTCTTTTATTCTCATTGTCTTTTCCAGAGTTCTCAGGCGCTGTGGTCTCACCTTCCACTGGGGCAACAATGGGCCATTTCCAGCAGGGACGGCGCAGTGTTGGCCTGCATGCCTGACTGCCACACACCTCCAGAATCAGGTGTCTGAAAAGTAAGTCCTGTGTTCGTGGGGTCTTAGTGGCACACATGCTCTTGTTCTCTGATCTGTCCCCCAGGTGGCAGTGACGAAAGAAGAGACTCTCCCGGCCGAGGCCCCAGTGCATGGAGAGAAGGAAGAAATCAATTTCCTAATTGGTACCATATACATCAGGTCAAATAATTTTCTTCTTTTCTGGCCGCATCTGGTAAAATGCCCTTTCTCTTCTTTCCTGCAGATGGATGGTTTCTAGTGTGCTTCCAAACCCCACCTCGGCTGAGTGTTGGGCAGCACTTCTACATGATCCTATGACTCTTGATATGGACGCAGTCCTGTCAGACTTTGTTCGGTCCACGGGGGCAGAACCTGGTCTGGCCAGAGACCTGCTGGAAGGTAAGCCCACCTCCTTGTTCCCCACACCACCATATTGTCACCTCTTGTCATTTCTTGTCCACAGGCAAAAACTGGGACCTGACAGCCGCTCTGAGCGACTATGAGCAGCTCCGCCAGGTGCACACAGCCAATCTGCCACATGTGTTCAATGAAGGGCGGGGTCCCAAGCAGCCAGAGCGAGAGCCACAGCCCGGGCACAAGGTGGAGCGACCCTGCCTGCAGAGGCAGGACGACATTGCCCAAGGTACCGCTGAGGGACTGAGCCTAGGCACAGCCCCTTGGGGCTATCTTTCCTTCTCCCCCTGCAGAAAAGCGGCTTTCCCGGGGGATTTCCCACGCCAGCTCAGCCATCGTCTCCCTGGCCCGGTCCCACGTGGCAAGTGAATGCAACAACGAGCAGTTCCCCCTGGAGATGCCAATCTACACATTCCAGTTGCCAGACCTGAGCGTGTACAGCGAGGATTTCAGGAGCTTCATCGAGCGGGACTTGATCGAGCAGGCAACAATGGTGGCTTTGGAGCAGGCAGGTGAGTTGCCCCTGCCAGCAGGCCCACCCTCTGGATCCTGTTCTAAAGTGAGCTTCTTTTCCAGGTCGCCTGAACTGGTGGTCCACTGTGTGCACGAGCTGTAAACGGCTTCTTCCTCTGGCCACAACAGGGGATGGGAACTGCCTTTTACATGCTGCTTCACTGGGTAAGCTCCACAGCACAGACAGAGGGTGGCCACTCCTCTGTTCTCCCTGGCCTCCTGGCTCCAGGAATGTGGGGGTTTCACGACCGGGACCTGGTGTTACGGAAAGCTCTCTATACCATGATGAGGACGGGAGCTGAGAGGGAAGCCCTGAAGCGGAGGTGGAGGTGGCAGCAGACGCAGCAGAATAAGGAGGTTGGTATCCACTGGCATGGCCAGAGCCCGGGCCCTCTGCCAGTCAGGGCTGGTGTACACAGAGGAGGAGTGGGAGCGGGAGTGGACGGAGCTGCTGAAGCTGGCCTCCAGCGAGCCGCGCACACACTTCAGCAAGAATGGCGGCACGGGCGGGGGGTAAGTGCTGCCCCTGCTCTCCCCAGAAGTCACAGTGACCAGCTGGCTCTGTTTTGTTTCACAGTGTGGACAACTCTGAGGACCCCGTGTACGAGAGCCTGGAAGAGTTCCACGTTTTTGTCCTAGCCCATATATTAAGAAGGCCCATCGTTGTTGTGGCAGATACAATGTTAAGAGACTCAGGTGGAGAAGGTAAGTTCCTCAAAGAGATGTGTTGTATTCATCCTCACACCCTCACCCTGGTTTGTGTCCACAGCGTTCGCACCCATCCCATTCGGAGGGATCTACCTGCCCTTGGAGGTCCCTCCCAACAGATGCCACTGCTCGCCTCTGGTTCTGGCCTATGATCAAGCCCATTTCTCTGCCCTTGTGTCCATGGAACAGAGAGACCAGCAAAGAGAACAAGGTATGCCTGTCTCCCAAGAGAGTGCACGCAGGCTCCAAGCACGGCTCTGTCTCTTCTGTTCCAGCCGTGATCCCCCTGACGGATTCTGAGCACAAGCTGCTGCCTCTGCACTTTGCAGTGGACCCTGGCAAGGACTGGGAGTGGGGGAAAGACGACAACGATAACGCCCGGCTGGCCCAGTAAGATCCTACTCTGTCCCTTTCCCCAGCGCACCATTTCAATAGGATATTCTTCTCTTGCCAGCCTTATCCTGTCGCTAGAAGCCAAGCTGAACCTTCTGCACAGCTACATGAACGTGACGTGGATCCGGATCCCCTCCGAGACACGGGTGAGCCTGGCTGTGCTGGGACCAGACCTGGCCACCTTCGATCCGGCCCTCCCTCTCCACACAGGCGCCCCTGGCACAGCCGGAGTCTCCCACGGCCTCGGCAGGGGAGGACGTGCAGTCCCTGGCCGACTCGCTGGACTCGGACCGCGATTCGGTGTGCAGCAATTCTAACAGCAATAACGGCAAGAACGGCAAGGACAAGGAGAAGGAGAAGCAGCGCAAGGAGAAGGACAAGACGCGCGCCGACTCCGTGGCCAACAAGCTGGGCAGCTTCAGCAAGACGCTGGGCATCAAGCTGAAGAAAAACATGGGCGGCCTCGGCGGCCTGGTGCACGGCAAGATGGGCCGCGCCAACTCCGCCAATGGCAAGAACGGGGACTCGGCCGAGCGGGGCAAGGAGAAGAAGGCCAAGTCGCGCAAGGGCAGCAAGGAGGAGTCTGGTGCGTCGGCCAGCACGTCGCCGTCGGAAAAGACCACGCCGTCGCCCACAGACAAGGCAGCGGGCGCGTCGCCGGCGGAGAAGGGCGGTGGGCCGCGGGGCGACGCCTGGAAGTACAGCACGGATGTGAAGCTGAGCCTCAACATCCTGCGCGCCGCCATGCAGGGGGAGCGCAAGTTCATCTTCGCCGGCCTGCTGCTCACCAGCCACCGGCACCAGTTCCACGAGGAGATGATCGGCTACTACCTGACGAGCGCGCAGGAGCGCTTCAGCGCCGAGCAGGAGCAGCGGCGCCGCGACGCCGCTACTGCGGCCGCCGCTGCCGCCGCCGCCGCCGCCGCCACGGCCAAGCGGCCGCCGCGCAGACCGGAGACGGAGGGCGTGCCGGTCCCGGAGCGCGCCTCTCCGGGCCCACCCACGCAGCTGGTGCTCAAGCTCAAGGAGCGGCCGAGCCCCGGGCCCGCGGCAGGGCGTGCGGCGCGGGCGGCGGCGGGCGGCACGGCCTCCCCGGGGGGAGGCGCGCGGCGTGCGAGCGCCAGCGGACCAGTGCCTGGCCGCAGCCCCCCGGCGCCAGCGCGCCAGAGCGTCATCCACGTGCAGGCGTCGGGCGCGCGGGACGAGGCGTGCGCGCCGGCCGTGGGGGCGCTGCGGCCGTGCGCCACGTACCCGCAGCAGAACCGCTCGCTGTCGTCGCAGAGCTACAGCCCGGCGCGCGCCGCCGCCCTGCGCACCGTCAACACGGTCGAGTCGCTGGCGCGCGCGGTGCCCGGGGCCCTACCGGGCGCGGCGGGGACGGCGGGGGCGGCCGAGCACAAGTCGCAGACCTACACCAACGGCTTCGGCGCCCTGCGCGACGGCCTGGAGTTCGCCGACGCCGACGCGCCGACCGCGCGCTCGAACGGTGAGTGCGGCCGTGGCGGCCCGGGGCCGGTGCAGCGGCGCTGCCAGCGCGAGAACTGTGCGTTCTACGGGCGCGCCGAGACCGAGCACTACTGCTCCTACTGCTACCGCGAGGAGCTGCGGCGGCGGCGCGAGGCGCGCGGGGCCCGGCCCTGAGCGGCGCGGCGCGGCGCGGGCGGCGAGGTTCTACCTTCGAGGATTTCTTTTCCATTGTGTCGGTGTCTTTTTTACATGCCCTGGTCCACCGGAAGGCCGGCGCCTCCTCTGTCAGTGCCGTGTACGTGTTTGGTCAAACGTTCCTAATGGTGCCTGAACCTACACTGACGCCACTCAGGTAGTAGACGGATAGGAAACAAGTCATACTGTTGGAAGTGGGTGTGCTAGCCTAGCATCTGCCTCGTACCTGTGGAAACTCAATAGCCATTGCAAGAGTATTTTTGTTCCTCAGTAAGAGAAATAAAGAAATTCGCAGCCCTTTGTTTTAAGAAGGGAGTGTTTTACATGCTTTTTTTGCTTTTTTTTTTTTCTCCTACCCTAGCGATGACCTCTTCCAGGTAGCGGTCCCTTGTGCGCGGTTGGTAGTACCCAGGGCTTAGAGCGAGCGCGCACCCGGGGCTGCGGTGGAGGCTCCTCTGTGAGCTCTACCTGCCTCCCATCCCGAGGCCTAGGAGAAGGCGGGTACCTGGCCGCCAGCTGACGCCCTGGTGGTCACTGTGGCCCTTTAGAAACACACAGCTCCATTTCATAAGCAAAACCTCCTCCCCCAGCCCCGGCTCAAGCACCATTCACACTGCCATCCAAGCCGCGGGCGGCCGTGGAAAGGGCACTGGACCACCCGTCTCGCGGGCGCCGTGAGGTACAGCGATGGCTCCCAGTGCCGGGCAGTTCAGGTGACAGGAGCTTTCCAAAGACACCTAGGGTCCAAAAAGCAGGGTTCCCATCTCACAATTTGGATTTGCTCATAGAGGAGCAGATAGGACAGGCTGCTCACATTTCTCCTTTGAAGGCACTTCCACAGTGGACTGTCGCTGGCGGGCCCCTGGGCGGTGACCATCGGTGCCCCGGGAGACAGCGAGGAATTGACCCTTTGGTCACTGTGTAAGCCCCCACTAGGCTGCTGCTCTTTCCAAAGGGAAGGGGCTGGGGGAACCAGGAAGGAAGCCCACCCCCACACCTGCATCTGTCTGGGTTCAGCCAGGTAAAGGGACTCACTGTGATCGTGGCCCCTCCACGGGGCAGGACGACCCTGCCTCCGTCTCGTGACACAATGAGGGAGCAGCCCGATCCCTGAGCGGTCTCTTTTTTGGTGCCTCCTACATTTCTTGAGGAAAAAAAAAATGTGTCCTTAGCTACCCTGTTTTGAGCAGCAATATGCAGCCTCTTCCTTCCAAGATTACCTCCGGAGAACACCGTTCTTGGCCAAGGACACTGAGGAGCTAAATCTGCCTCACTAAGGAACGAGCTTGTTTCCAAGAAATGAGGATAAGATGGGTAAAATCCTCACTAACAAAGAATACTATAAAACCTGTGAGAGCCTTAGAATAGCTTCTAATAATCCTAGGACAGGAGAAAGCGCCTGGCTTTGCTGTGAGTGTATCCTCAGAAAAAGCAGGAGGTCGACCATCTCTTCACTGGAGCCAGCTTCTCCTCTAGAAACGATGCTTTTTTCCCTAACTAAAGAGCAGCAAAAACAAAAAAAAAGGGGGGGCGAGGGGATTTTTTTTACTTGTTTGAGAAATTATAATAAAATAATTGAGTATCTCCTGTGAGTAATGCCTTTTTGTTTTTAATTATTCCACAGCAGGTGGAGTTTTCAGTAATTTGTTCAAGTTTTGCATAAGTGGTTCCTTAAATCAAAAATTATTTATTAAATAGGATCTTTAAGAAATTTTTTGAAAGTTTTACTTTTCCTGCTGAACAATATTTTCAATGTGTGGTAATTACTGTACTAACATCCATGTCCCTAATATTACTGGGGTTTCTTTTATTACTCAGAAAACAAAAGTGGTTTTTTAAAAATCTCATGGAGAGGGTCTGTGGCAGCTTTCTGGACTGATTCTTCGTGTCACGCTGAGCAGCTGCTTTGGCATCCAAAGCTGTGGGATCACAGAAAGTGTTGCTTCAGGTGTGGATGCCAGCCACTCCTCATGCTCGTCACTCTTAAAAGATTGAGACACCCAACCTTAAAAATGCTCCAATAATCCATTCAGAAACCAAACTCATATGCACAAGATGTCAAGGAGGCATAAAGTCAATTCTTGCTTGTTTTTTTCATTTCTTAATGTAAAAACAGCCAACCAGAAATTTCTAAAACTGGCTATGCTAATTCAGATATTTTCTTTCTCACGCTATCTGCCAGGTTTGTCTAATTTAAAAAATAAAAAAATAAAACAGAATAAAAACCGTCCATTGTAATAGAGGAAAACCTTCCAAACCAGGCAGAGTACGTAATTATCAAAACACCAGGACCTATTCTACCCTTGCATTTCCAAGTTACCTCCACCCATCACCATCTGATGACAGATGTGCCCTAAATAAGAGCCTGAGATAAAGCCACTGGCTGCATCCTGCACCCCAGCTTCTCAATGTGGTAACGAGGCGCCAGACGCCTGTAGACACCTGCTCCAGGCTGATACATTACCACTCAGTCCACATGACTTAGGAATAGCCATTTCCTTTTGTGAGAGAGCTGGATCCATCCTTCCTCTAAACAGTATTAAAAATGCAAAAGGGAGAGAGCGGATGGTCATATTAAATGTGCTAGTCCCGTGCACCGACAGCATGCTCCTTGAGAAGAGGCGTGTAGACCTCGTCCCTGGCCAGAGACCAACTTCAGCAGGCTGGCCAGAAACTATTAAAAACTGTGTTGACTGCATGTGGGCCAAGGGCTTCCCTCGTGTTCCATGGCGTGAGGGCCCTTTGTGGAGCAGGGAGAAAGGGAAGAAGGTGAGTCCTACCGGGGTGCATGGCCCTGCTGCCCTAGCTGACCCTGCCTGAGAGCAGCCTTCCCCACCTGATCTGGCCACACTTCCCTTTCTAGGAAGGACAGGTGTCTCCAAGGGACTGCAGGTTTCCAGAGGATCCCAGATACTTCTAAACCCCTGCGAAGGTTATTTCAGAAATTTACTTTACATTTCCTGCACATTTGTTATCTGGGTAAATGATTTTTTTAAAATATTGTTAAGGGAAGGTGTTTTTCAGTGTATTCTGTTGGTAGACTTTATGCTGTGTTACGTTGAAATTTTACAAGCCAAGTTTAAACTGTACTATAAAAATTATTTTTGTATTATTTTCAGAACATGCCACAGAGCAATATTTTGCACCCGTTATTGCCACAGGGTTGTCCCTTGGAAGGGTAACTGGAGGTGGGAAGGAGCTCCACTGTGGGCTCCGGGGGGTTAAACGCTTTTTGCTGCTTGTTCAAATACCTTCTGAAAGTGGGAATGTATCAGTGTCTTTTTTTATTGAAAGCTTGATTTCCTTTTTTCTGTTCATGGATTTTGGTACTGCACCTTTCCTCTTAAATGAATACTTTGTATTCACTAAATTACTGTGGACCTTTTCATACCTATTACCACCCAGTGGCATTTGAATCTATTTACAAATCGAATGTTTTCCCAAATGATTTAATTTACTACTTCTCGTAGCTTACTGTCAAGAATTGGGGGTGCTGAAGATAAAAGGACTCTCCATGCCCCCCAGGTGCACACCTCAGGGTGTGGACATCCTCCATGCAGAGCCCGCCCTGTCTCTGGGGAGGGGTCATGGGCCCATCACCCCCCCCCCCCACTTAGTGTCCACAAACTTATTTTGCGAACTATTCTACTTTGCAAAAATAAACTTAAAATATACTTCCCATTGGTTAAGATAAAAGGGCTGTACTTATCAGTGGTGGGAAATTTGTACAAGAAAAAACAGACTTTTCCAAATCCATGTGTGTAAGTTCCATTCCATGTGAGTCTTTTATTTACGAAGAGACCTGGAGTAAAAGCTGAAGGCATCTACTGTATGTTTGGGGCTCCTTTCTTTATGGCCATGATTTTTTTTCTCCTCATCTTGGTGTGGACTTTAAAATTAAGTACCCCCAGTGTTCTGTCCTTTTTCTTTCCTCAGTGCTTCTAATAGATAAGAAGAAATGTGTTTCTGTGGCTGAGCAAGCCCTGCTGGGCCAGACAGACCTTACCAGCCCTGGCTTCATCCTCGCTGGGCTGCAGAGGCGGCCCCTGCTCTAGTTGAGTCCGGTTCTGCTGCCAGCTGAGGACAGACACACCGTATGAAGGGCCTAGAGGTGGCTGGCATGCCAGGGAGCAGGTGGCCCCTTCCAAAACGCCTTAAAGTGGTGGCTCTCTAGAGATCTGAGGCACCACCTTCCCATTTACTCCTGACTCTAAACTCTAGCTGGCCTGTTTTAGTGTGGCTGGCCGGGGCAGTGACCAGCGCTCAGCTTTGTTCTTGTTTAATTCAAGTCCACCCTGTTGCCCGTGTCCTCTCCACAGCTCTGGGTCTGTTGGCCCGGAGTGTATTTCTGCCAGTGCTGCCTCACTGACTCGGGAGTGGGTCCTGGGTAGTTCACGATAGAGAGGCCAGCACACGCCATGGGGAGAGCCCCCCACGCTCACCCCAGGAGGCCCTGCGGCACATCCAGGCTGGACCACTCTGCAAGCTTCTGTCACAAAAGACAGCTCCGGGCACTGTGCAAATTGGCCTGTTAGCAGTTATGCAGGTCCCTTCTTTGCCAAAAGATCTATTATTCCTCCCCACTGCACCCCCAGCAGAAAAGAGCGAGGGAGATGCCCTGCAGGGACCCCTTGGGAACAACAGTTATGTGCAGTCTGTGCAGTATGAAGAACTTGGCCCCACCAGGCTGAGCCGAAGACACACGTAGTTGCAGAGTAGCACTGAAGCCATCATCTCCAACCATGCTAGTAATGTTACTGTTTCTATTTATTTTGCCAAATGATTTGTTGAAAATTGCATTTTTGCTATTTTAATCTTGCCAAAAAAGGGGGCCTCACTAATCCTAATTATGTACATACAGAATGATGCACATTGCTTGCATCTTTTTATTCCTCCCAAAGAGCATATCAAGGATATATATATACATAATTTGTTAGTTTAACATAAGGCGAAGAGTACCATTTGGTTTTAAGAGTAAATATAGGCTGAATTTATTCAAGACCAAAGCAACCTATTTAATGAGGACAAATGAGTGAAACCAGCTGTTTTAGAATTTATCTGCAGACACTGGAGTGCTCCTTTAAACGAAGAAACAGCCTCCCATGGCAGAGGAAAAGCCAGGTCCTTACAAAGGCCTCTCCCATCCCAGTACTTCTTCTGCCTGCTGCTCTGCCCTGGGACGTAGGCCTTCCTGCCGTTTCTAGTCACAGGCACCCTCCTGCCTCAGGGCCTTTGCACATGCCATTCCTTCTACCTGAACATTCTTCCCCAGAGAGCCACATGGTTCACCCCTCACTACCTGCCAGTCTTTGCTCCAATGTCACCTTTCAACGAGGCCTTCCCTGACTTATTTAAAAGGACAACACACCCCACCCTCCCTCCCTACCCACCTCTCTGCATCTTCTTCTTGTGCACCTATCACCATCTGAGTGCTGCAGATGTTAATCATTCATCCATTTATTTGATTCTCGCCTCCCCATCTCCCATAGACTGTAAGCTCCATGTGGGCAGGAACTTTTATATGTCTTGCTCATTGCTGTATCCTGGTGCCTACAACAGTGCCTGACACATATTAGGCACTGGATAAGTATTTATTGAAAAAAGGAAATTAAATCAGTAAATTGAAAACTATTAAGAGGCCAGAAAATGTCAATTTCAGCTTTCATCAAATCTAGGTTCTATTATTGTGAGAACTTTAGCTGACCCAGTGACCTGGCTCCTATGGGTACAAGATGGTTAGATACACCGGGCAGCAGCGGTGGCTTCTGTTCACAGACAAGTGAATGCCTGCCCTGCCGCTAGCCCCACCTCACAAATATGAGGCTCACTGTTCGCAGGGGAGCATTTTGGAACCAGCTGGGATGAAGACAGTTTTCTGCAGGTAGCTTTTGTAGCCAGATGCACAGTAGTGGGTTCCCATCACTCCATGAGGTCACTGTAGACCTGGACCATTCCAGAGAATCCTTTGTAATCAGTCTTTAGGTGTCTCCCAGTCCTTCCCAGTTCAACACGGGTGGCAGCAGATGGCCCAGCCCAGGGAAAGTCCACCTGACCATTAGAAGGACTCATCCTCCAGCCACCAAAGCAAGGCTGCAGAGGAAGAGGAGCTTGTCACAAACATTAACCGGCTCAGGGCTGGGTAACTGCATTGACAAATTTGGAAGCAGCAGGGCCAGAGAGCCAAGGCCCCCGGGTATCCCCATTGGCCACTGGTGGAGGTGCACTGGAAGGTCAGGGCCTTGACACCACAGAGCCAAGCAACACACACCTCCTTGGGCCCAGGCCCCAGCACGGTGGCCCTCCAGTGCTGGCAGGTGGCCTCACCCACAGCAGGGGAGGCGTGGGTCCTCCAATGACCTTCCTGCCCCTGCCAGATGATTTTCACAACTACCTAACTTTGGTGTTTACTTCTAGGTCCTTTGGCCAAATGCGTTTTCTTCTAAGAGTTGTTGGCAAAATACTGTTACAAGCTTCTTATGGGACTTTTGTCCTACTGTGGCCTGGTTAAAGGCTTTGTCCTCCTGTTTAATCCACTTCCGTGGTTTTGCTGTCATTTCTCTTGATGCCATATTTTCAGGTCCCTCGTGGGAGGGGGCATAAGGTCTCCATCGTGATGCCCTCTCTGCAGCTGTCCAGCCAGCAGTGAGTGGGCCCACACATGTGCATTCCTGTGCTTGAATTGCCAAATAAACAGTGTCCCTTTCATTGCTGCCCAAACAGACTGGAAGCCTGCTCCTGCCAGCACTCAGGGAGGGAGTGTGTGCTTCCCAAGAGCCTGCCCCCTTGGCCCATGCAAACTTTCTCCATGGCAGGTGTCCGTGAAGGTCTCCCAGGCCCTATGGGCTGTCCAGCTCTTTGCACACATTCTTCCCGCTTGCAGGAATGGAATCCAAACACCTGATACGGAATGATGACTTGGCAGTGGGGAGTGGGGCAGCTTGTCTCCGCTAACTTAGGACCAAAACTAGGAAACTCACCATGAGCATGTGTTGGAGATCAGCTGTGGCCTCCAGCCCCTGTACACACAGAGGCAAGCCCCACCTCTGACAGAGCCAGTCACCGTTCAGTAGGAGCTTGTCTTCCCTGGGCCCCCAGGTGGGAAAGGCTGGGCTCTTAGTCCTACAAGTAAAGGCGCTGTTAGGAGCAAGGAGCAGGCTTAGCTGGGTCCACAGAGGGACTAAGCTCCTTAGTGACCTGTTACTGCCTCATCTACGGAGTTTGAACTCCATTCACCATCACCTTTGAGAATTTGGCCTTGTTTTAACTAAGGATTGTTGAAGTTAATTATAACAAGGGACCATCCTCACCCTGTGTTTGCTTTGTTCCATTAAACGTGCGTTTGGCCTAATGAAGTCAGTGAATGTTCCTCTTTTTTCTTTTTTGGTTTCTTTGACTGATTTTTGGATGATATATGTTGCTTTATTTCTCCCATTTTCTTTGATTACTGTGGACAAAGGAAAACACTGAGGCAAAAGTAGGTCGTCAATCACATTACTTTGACCCAGTTGTGCAGAACCCCTTTCTACCTGCAGGTGTTAATTCCAATTCAATGCAAATATCCTTTTCAATCCGGTCCATTCTTGGAGAAGAAACCCATTGTAAGAGCTGTCTTCTGTGGTTGGGATATTACTTTGTAAAGTATTAAAGCACTAAACCAGTTTTTGCAATATGTAGTAAATCTTGCTTTCATTTTGGAAAACTTCCAGTAATGACTACTGCACTTTTTATAGAAGAATTGTATTTAATTTCTTTCTTTTATGAAAGATTATTTCAAGTAAAAATAGCTCTGTAATCTGTGTGACATGGCTTCTCCATTACCTGACACAGAGAGAAGCTTTGATGCCTACTCAATAAAATTAACATGTTTGTAAAGTATTGGTTGGTCCAATTATTTGCCCACTGACTCC